TCTGCCCCAGCCATGCCTGCCCTTGATAATATACCCCGCCAGCACGGCCTCTGCCCAGCCATCCCTCCCGTGTCAGGCAGGCTCCCCGCAGAGTCCCTGGGTGATGCCTCTCTGGCCCTGGAGCCCCAAGGCCAGCCCAGGCCTCTGCTCTGGCAGAACAAGTGCGGCAGGCGGGCGTGCTGGCAGAGCTCGGCGTGGGTAGATGGAGCTCGGAGGGTCCGGAAGGGTCCAGGTTCCCTCGCCCTCCTCCGCAGCCTCTCTGGGATGGCGCTCCGGGACAGGGAAACAGGGAAGCAGGTGGCGGGGAGGCCGAGGGGCAGCTGGACTCAGCCCGCTTAGGCCTCCAGCAGGCAGGCAGGCAGGAGGCCACTCTCCCGGAACCTCCAGGCCGGGGGAAGAGCGCCTCCGAGGGCTCAGGCCCTACTCGGCCCCACCATCGCCAAGACCGGCCAGCGGGGCGGCGCGGGGGGATCGGCCCGCACCCTCCGCCTGCAAGAGCGCTGGGCGCACGCGGAGGGCGGGGGCCAGCCCGGGAAGCTCGGGGTGCGGAGGACGGGCTGGGGCCGCACGGGAGCGCAGGGCAGCAGGGGCCGGGCTGCCTCAGGACGCCTCCCTCCCTCCCTCCCTCCCTCCCACAGGCCGGATGCTGCCGACGCGTTCTGGGCGCCGAAGGGAGTCCCAGGACCGGGTGTCACGCCGGGGTCGCCCAGGCCGGCGCGGGGCAGCAGGCAGCAGGGTGGGGGGGTGCCCTCGCGCCTGTGTCCCTCACGCCGCCCCAGCTCCTGCCCAGGTGGCTGTGGCTGGCGTTCCGGGACCTCTGTGACCTTGGGTCTCTGCCCCTCTCCGAGAACCCCACGGGTCCCCAGCTCAGCGTCGGGACAGCTGCGCCCGCGGAGTCCGGTCCGGAGCACCCACGGGCGCGGCCCGGGCCCGAGGAGAACGCCGCGGCTCCAGCAGCAAACAAGTGGGGGAGGGTGGGAGGGGCGTCCTCGCGCCGCCCGGGCGGGGAAGGGGCGCCTGCGTCGGCTTCCGGCCGCCTTCCGCGGCCACCGCCGGGCCCGCTCCCGCCGCCGACGCCCAGGTGCGCCAGGTGCGGGCCGGGCGGGGGTCGCGCTCACCTTTCTGGCCGCTGAGTGCCGCGTACCAGGACAGCGAGAGGAAGGCGCACAGGCAGAAGAGCAGCAGCGTCAGGAAGGTGCCATTGCGGAGCCTCATCTCCTCGGGTGCGCGGCGGGCGCCCGCGGGGCCGAGGCTGCCAATAAATTCCATTTTTCTCACTCTTCAAAGTGTCTGCGAGATTAATCTCTCATGGCCGCTGCACAAGAACCTGGCTTTTAGCTGAACTAAGGAGAAAGTCCTACAACAGTTTGGCGTGCAACATGGGGCTTGAGAAAGGGTGAGTGAGATGCAAACCAAGAAATTTTTTTCGGTGCTCACGTGCTGTCTTTTAAACAATCTAGATGAGGACGGGGACTTGGTTGCCTTTTCCAGTGACGAGGAATTGACAATGGCCATGTCCTACGTGAAGGATGACATCTTCCGAATCTACATTAAAGGTAAGGGGCTGCTCTGGGGGCTGCCTGAAGCCCACCCTAGCGGCTCTCTTTACCCTTCCTGTAGAGAAAAAAGAGTGCCGGCGGGACCACCGCCCACCGTGTGCTCAGGAGGCGCCCCGCAACATGGTGCACCCCAATGTGATCTGCGATGGCTGCAATGGGCCTGTGGTAGGAACCCGCTACAAGTGCAGCGTCTGCCCAGACTACGACTTGTGTAGCGTCTGCGAGGGAAAGGGCTTGCACCGGGGGCACACCAAGCTCGCATTCCCCAGCCCCTTCGGGCACCTGTCTGAGGTGAGCAGGCCCTCTGTGCAGGCCTGGGGTGGACTGCCTGCCGCTCTGCTAATTCCTCCCCCAGGGCTTCTCGCACAGCCGCTGGCTCCGGAAGGTGAAACACGGACACTTCGGGTGGCCAGGATGGGAAATGGGTCCACCAGGAAACTGGAGCCCACGTCCTCCTCGTGCAGGGGAGGCCCGCCCTGGCCCCACGGCAGAATCAGGTGAGGCTTGTGTTGGAACCTGCTTCTGATTGATATCTTTATCTTATCTTTGTAAAAATCAAAGCTTCTGGTCCATCGGAGGATCCGAGTGTGAATTTCCTGAAGAACGTTGGGGAGAGTGTGGCAGCTGCCCTTAGCCCTCTGGGTGAGTGCACCTCCTTGCCCAGTGCTTCCCTATCACGGCTTGCTCTTTCCTCCTCCGCCTCTAGGCATTGAAGTTGATATCGATGTGGAGCACGGAGGGAAAAGAAGCCGCCTGACCCCCGTCTCTCCAGAGAGTTCCAGCACAGAGGAGAAGAGCAGCTCACAGCCAAGCAGCTGCTGCTCTGACCCCAGCAAGCCGGGTGGGAATGTTGAGGGCGCCACGCAGTCTCTGGCGGAGCAGATGAGGAAGATCGCCTTGGAGTCCGAGGGGCGCCCTGAGGCAAGCCTGTGCCCCTCCCGCCACCTGGGACCCTCCTGTGTGCTCATGGTGAGTTTTGTTCCAGGAACAGATGGAGTCGGATAACTGTTCAGGAGGAGATGATGACTGGACCCATCTGTCTTCAAAAGAAGTGGACCCGTCTACAGGTGAACTCCAGTCCCTACAGATGCCAGAATCCGAAGGGCCAAGCTCTCTGGACCCCTCCCAGGAGGGACCCACAGGGCTGAAGGAAGCTGCCTTGTACCCACATCTCCCGCCAGGCAAGTGAACCAAGAGGTTTTGTACATATTCCCACTCCTCATGGCTTCCTTACTGTTTCGGCAGAGGCTGACCCGCGGCTGATTGAGTCCCTCTCCCAGATGCTGTCCATGGGCTTCTCTGATGAAGGCGGCTGGCTCACCAGGCTCCTGCAGACCAAGAACTATGACATCGGAGCGGCTCTGGACACCATCCAGTATTCAAAGCATCCCCCGCCGTTGTGACCACTTTTGCCCACCTCTTCTGCGTGCCCCTCTTCTGTCTCATAGTTGTGTTAAGCTTGCGTAGAATTGCAGGTCTCTGTACGGGCCAGTTTCTCTGCCTTCTTCCAGGATCAGGGGTTAGGGTGCAAGAAGCCATTTAGGGCAGCAAAACAAGTGACATGAAGGGAGGGTCCCTGTGTGTGTGTGTGCTGATGTTTCCTGGGTGCCCTGGCTCCTTGCAGCAGGGCTGGGCCTGCGAGACCCAAGGCTCACTGCAGCGCGCTCCTGACCCCTCCCTGCAGGGGCTACGTTAGCAGCCCAGCACATAGCTTGCCTAATGGCTTTCACTTTCTCTTTTGTTTTAAATGACTCATAGGTCCCTGACATTTAGTTGATTATTTTCTGCTACAGACCTGGTACACTCTGATTTTAGATAAAGTAAGCCTAGGTGTTGTCAGCAGGCAGGCTGGGGAGGCCAGTGTTGTGGGCTTCCTGCTGGGACTGAGAAGGCTCACGAAGGGCATCCGCAATGTTGGTTTCACTGAGAGCTGCCTCCTGGTCTCTTCACCACTGTAGTTCTCTCATTTCCAAACCATCAGCTGCTTTTAAAATAAGATCTCTTTGTAGCCATCCTGTTAAATTTGTAAACAATCTAATTAAATGGCATCAGCACTTTAACCAATGACGTTTGCATAGAGAGAAATGATTGACAGTAAGTTTATTGTTAATGGTTCTTACAGAGTATCTTTAAAAGTGCCTTAGGGGAACCCTGTCCCTCCTAACAAGTGTATCTCGATTAATAACCTGCCAGTCCCAGATCACACATCATCATCGAAGTCTTCCCCAGTTATAAAGAGGTCACATAGTCGTGTGGGTCGAGGATTCTGTGCCTCCAGGACCAGGGGCCCACCCTCTGCCCAGGGAGTCCTTGCGTCCCATGAGGTCTTCCCGCAAGGCCTCTCAGACCCAGATGTGACGGGGTGTGTGGCCCGAGGAAGCTGGACAGCGGCAGTGGGCCTGCTGAGGCCTTCTCTTGAGGCCTGTGCTCTGGGGGTCCCTTGCTTAGCCTGTGCTGGACCAGCTGGCCTGGGGTCCCTCTGAAGAGACCTTGGCTGCTCACTGTCCACATGTGAACTTTTTCTAGGTGGCAGGACAAATTGCGCCCATTTAGAGGATGTGGCTGTAACCTGCTGGATGGGACTCCATAGCTCCTTCCCAGGACCCCTCAGCTCCCCGGCACTGCAGTCTGCAGAGTTCTCCTGGAGGCAGGGGCTGCTGCCTTGTTTCACCTTCCATGTCAGGCCAGCCTGTCCCTGAAAGAGAAGATGGCCATGCCCTCCATGTGTAAGAACAATGCCAGGGCCCAGGAGGACCGCCTGCCCTGCCTGGGCCTTGGCTGGGCCTCTGGTTCTGACACTTTCTGCTGGAAGCTGTCAGGCTGGGACAGGCTTTGATTTTGAGGGTTAGCAAGACAAAGCAAATAAATGCCTTCCACCTCACCGCAAACCTTCTGCTAAATTGCATGACCAGGCTTTCCA